CCTCAGACTCCTGCCATCTTGGGTGTTCTATCACACCTCTGGGGAACCCCAGGCTTTCTAGAAATGTCAAAACACATAGTGTTTACCTGCATGCCAGGTGCAATCTTACACATATTCATCTAATCCTAACGACGATGTATACAATAGGTTCTATCTTCCTCACCTTAAAGGTGTGAGAAATGATGGCACAGAGAAGCTGGTTAACTTGCCCAAGGGCACACAGCGTGTAAGTGGCAGAGATAGAACTCAGGCAGTCTGGCTTCAGAGGCCATGTTCTTAACCTTTACACTATACTACTTCGTGACTCTACCCCAAAATGTGGAGTGAAGTTGAAATTTTGTGCCCCAGAACATGAGTTTCAGCCACTAGGGTCCCGCTCAGGGTCGGGTCTGATCACAGGGAAGGGTACGGGGAGCCAAACAGGTAATATCACGGGTAGCAGCCAAGTTCCCACCCTTGTGCCTAAACCCAGCTCAGGTCTTTCTGAAGCTAGGAGCACCGGAACTACGGAGGAGAAACAGCTCCGCGCTCTCACCAGCGGGCCCTCTTCCTCCTCCATATCTGAGGTCCCAGCCCGCAACACCAGTTCCCGGGCCGCAGCCGCCATGGTCGCAGCGGCGGCCATTCCCCGCAGCCTCACTTCCGGCAACTGTCAGTCCCGGCGAGTCCGTTCCCCGGAGTGGAGCTACAAGTCCCAAAGGGTCTTCCTCAGCGCGAAATCGTTCCCAGATATTTGAGTTAAGTTGTTTGACTCCAGCTGTCCCCTTTCAGCTCTAACCACTTCACCCAACTGCAAATGGAAATATGGAAGTCTGAAACACAAACTAGCCCCGGAACCTTCGCTGTTCTCTTACCTATGAACCTTACGAACTGTAAAGAAAGGCGCACCGGAAGTTGTGGTACCCAAGCCATACTCTCATAAATCCAGCCAGGTCGCGCTGAAACAGTTTCCGGAAGCACTTCTCCTAGATCGCACCGCCTCTTCCTCCTGGAAGCTATATAATGATATCGCGTCACTTCCGCTCTCTCTTCCACAGGAGGCCTACACGCCGCCGCTTGTGCTGCAGCCATGGTAAGACTGGAATCCGTGCCGTGATCCAGCGGTCTGATTTCTTCCCCCGTACTTTTTCAACTAGTCTCTAGTGATCCCTGAAAAGTTCCAGCATATTTTGCGAGTACTCAACACCAACATCGATGGGCGGCGGAAAATAGCCTTTGCCATCACTGCCATTAAGGTAAGTGAAGTAGGGTAAGGAATAGGGAATGTAAATGAG